TTCATTCCTGAGAAGAATGAGTACAGATCCTAGGATAACCTTGATCTGGAACCAAATCAGGCCAGACAACACAAGCCTTCCCATTGCTACTTCCCTAAATGTGTGGATTTAGCAGGCTGACCACACAGGCAGGGCCTGCTATGCTAAGTTTATTGGGTAACAGAAAACAGGCAGAATGCCCATCCACTGCAGGCTGTCTAGCTGGAAAAGAGAAAGAAGTCTAGAACTAACAGGTCAGTGTGAGCTCTGTGCTTCTCTCAAACTCACAATACCAATAGTTCTTGGTGAGGAGAGAGACCAGGAGTATATTTCATGGTGAAGTCTTCTCCTATGTGACAGCTAGGCTTCAAGATGGCCTTCAATACTCGTTAGTTCCTGGTATTCGCACCCTTGCATAGGCCCCTCCCATAGCGTATCAGTGCTGGTCTATGTGACCAAAAGATACAGCAGAAATGATGATGTGTGATTTTCAAGGCTAGGTCATGAAAGTCATAACAGCTTCTGCATTGCTATCTCTTGGCTCACTCTCTCTGGGGAGGCCAGATTCTGTGAGACGTGAGATGTTGTGAGAATACTTAAGCTGCCCTGTGGAGCGGGCCACATGAAGAGAAATGGAGACCTCCTACCGACAGCCAGCATCAACCCACCAGCCTTGACAATGAACCACCCTAGACCTGAATCCTCTTTCCCCAGTCAAACTTCAGATGACTGAAGCCTTGGCAGGCATTATGGCTACAACCTCATAAGAGACCCAGAGTTAGAGCCACCCAAATTTCTGACCCACAGAGATTAGGTGAGATAGTAAATATTTATTATCATTTCCAATCACTAAATTTTGTTATAAGGTAAGAAAATAATTTGTTACACATTTGTTACATAGTAATAGATTGTTAGTATATTCTTTAGAAACAAAAGGCCAGGTAAATGGTGCTTTCCCTCTCCCAACTAACATCCTTGTAGCTGAATCTTTGTGTACATCTTCAAAATAATTGTCCAGATGTAGACTTGCTAGGTGAAAGGAGATGCAGAACTCTGATGTTTTATAGCTAAATCTTACGTGTATTATTTTAGATATCACAGCATTGGCCTTAAAGCACGTGGTCATGTCACCACTACTCTTGCCCCACTCACACACATGCCTGAAGAACTGTGTGGAGACAGTGGGACAAGAAGAGGGATAAGGACAGCCAGTGATAGGAGTCCCCAGATGTTAGTAGGAAGCATGAAAGGCACTAGGACATGTGCTGACTTATGGATACTCAACGTGGCTACGTTGGCAAATGAGGCTTCAGAGAGTGACAGAAGTATTTTGTGGGTGAGATGGAAACACACTGATAGATGGAAAGTTAGTCCATCTATCTAAGACATCCACATCTAAGACATATGTGGATAGAAGAGATTAGGGGCAAGAGTGAAAGAAACATACAGCCCCAGAGCAATAGATAATACATATGGTGTTAGAGTTAGAGGAAAACATAACAACCACAGGAGAGGGAGATTTCAGCTAATGATTCCACACATAGCAAGCTGCTTCTGTTTATGGGCAGGAAGCTATAAAGCTGCAACACTAGCACATCAGGCCTTTCAAAGGCCTATTTTTAGAATGCTCCTGATAATGCCTCAGGAGTTGCTAGATCTGAATTAAAAACTCCAGGTCTCTACCTCCCCTCCTTTTCTAAGTAAAGGGTTATTGATTTACTAATGGCCTTTGTATCCTGCTGCAAATAAATCCTATAGAAGAAGAAAGATGTTACCTAGAGCCTGAGTGGCTAACAGCTTGGAAAAACCAAGCTCACAGGTAGACAGATAGAAGGCAAACTTTGAGAAAACTTTGAACCTGAGGCAAAGGGAGGAATCATGCAGGGTGGGAAGGAGGCATTTAAGGGGGAAGAGTAGGGTTGCTGAAAACAAGTGTTGTCATAGGATGCAGCCATGTAAGGGCGGGCATGTGGAAGTCCTGTGTGGATAACAGAGTCCTGCAGGCATTTGTTGGAACCAGAGATTTGTCAGAGGAGTGGGGTGCAACCAAGGGTCTCTGGGCTGAGTGGCAAATACATGCCTCGAATCTGGTCCCAGCTGTACCATTAGTCGCATATGTAAGTCTAAACCTCAGAATCTGGATTCTGCATCTTTCTCTATGAAACAAAGGGCCTTTGTGATGAGTCTAGAATTCCAGATGTCAGTTGCCGACATGGTGGCCGTTTTCCTGGAATATTTCTCTGGCTACATTGGTTACAGTTTCTCTCTGGTTGCTTCCCTTTCCCTGCTCCCTCAAAAAAGGCTGGTTCCTGGGGCTGAGAGTTAGAATAGGCCCTGGAGGTGGAAGGAGGTGAAGTGAGGAAAGTGAACCAAGAAGCTAAATCTAGACAGGAGGCAGGAAAAGCAAAATAAAGACAGAAAGACAGAAACCAGGAAAGAGAAAAGTCAGGCCAGAGTGGCCAGCAGTGCCAAACGCCGCAGACAAGTTAGGGTAATGGGGGAGAAGTGGATTGAGGGGTGTAGAACCTGGTGGTTACAACCTGCACTCTGGACCCAGACAACCCACTCTGGCCATGAAATGCTGCTTTAGAAATTAATCTCTTTAGCTCCTAATTTCCTCATCCATAAAAAGAATCTAACAGTAGAACACAAAGCTTTTTATTGTCCTGTGGATCAAATGAGACAATGTATGAAAAGCAGTAAGAGCAATGTCTGACACCCAGTCATCGCTCAGTAAGTACTAGCCACAGGTACTAAGATGCCTCCCAGGCTTGGAGACTGGAAAGTTGCCGCAGGTTTTGCAGAAGTCAAGCTTAAAGATGTTTGTGGAAAGACAGGCAGGCACTGTATGTAAGTAGGTTAAAGAACAGTGTTGAGAGGCAAATTTGGGAAGGATAGTTTTGTGTTTGAAACAAATATCCAACAAATGAGAATAAGTAGATAAGTACTGTCTTTTAAAAAAGTGTACTTAACCATTTCCCCACTCTCCTTATCCCCTGGTGTGGTGACGGCTGTAACCCACTAACTGCTGGTAACTGCCCTTCAGAGAAATGCATCCCAGGTGCTGAATCTGTAGAGAGTGTGCATTATTCTCTGGCCCCTTCTCCACTACATTCTACATTTGCATCATAGCCACAGATTTTTTTTTTCTTCATCTTCTTCTTTTTTCAGCTGTTGTCCTTTAACTGTTATTTCCTTAATGAACAGGTAAGATTTGATTTTAACACAGTTATCACAGTATGAGTGTGATGAATTGTTTCTGTTTGTTTAGACTAAACCCCAGCTCCGCCTCACGCAAGTGGAGCAACCAAGTGTGAGACACTGAGATCCTGGAAATGAAAGGATTGTCTGACCAGCTGTTCAAATTGGTGGCTGAAGCTCTCCGGTAAGAACAGCTAACACTCAGGTCTCACTCAGCTCAAATGACAATGCCTTTTGTACTTTTCCAGCTCCGAGCCCTGGAGGAGCAGCACGGAGCGGGAGAGCGTGGCGAGAGAATGAAGAAACCAATCGCCCGGGAGAAGCATGAGGTGGCAGTGTGGCACTCGGTTTAGAGGGCTTCGGCCGGCGGTGGCCCCATGGACAGCCCTGCTGGCACTGGGCCTGCCTGGCTGGGTGTTGGCTGTCTCAGCCACGGCGGCTGCTGTGGTCCCCGAGCAGCATGCCTCCGTAGCTGGCCAGCATCCCCTGGACTGGCTGCTCACAGACCGGGGCCCCTTCCACCGCGCTCAGGAGTATGCTGACTTCATGGAGCGGTACCGCCAGGGTTTCACCACCAGGTACAGGATTTATAGGTAAGTGGGGGCCTCCACTGAGACAGGGGCTTAGCTTTTCCTTATCCCTTGGCTTTTCCCCCAGGGAGTTTGCCCGTTGGAAGGTGAACAACTTGGCTCTGGAAAGGAAGGACTTCTTCAGTTTGCCATTGCCTCTTGCCCCAGAGTTTATCCGGAACATTCGCCTCCTTGGAAGGAGACCCAATCTGCAACAGGTTACAGAAAATCTGATTAAAAAGTACGGCACTCATTTCTTACTTTCTGCCACCCTTGGAGGTAAGCAACATCACAATCCCAAGCTAATTGGTCGTCACCAATACACTCGTGTTGTTCACCATAGGAGAAGAGTCCCTGACCATTTTTGTGGACAAGCAGAAACTGGGAAGAAAGACAGAGACAACAGGAGGTGCCTCTATAATCGGGGGCAGTGGGAACAGCACAGCTGTGTCCCTGGAGACCCTGCACCAGCTGGCCGCCTCCTACTTCATCGACAGAGAGAGCACGCTGCGACGGCTGCACCATATCCAGATAGCCACGGGGGCCATCAAGGTAATGACCTGAGAGGTACAGGGAAGGGGATGCTAAACCCACTCCCTACTCCTTCCTTCTCTAGGTCACCGAGACCAGGACCGGTCCTCTGGGCTGCAGCAACTATGACAATCTGGACTCAGTCAGTTCTGTCTTGGTACAGAGTCCAGAGAACAAAGTACAGTTACTTGGTAAGCAGCACTATGATGGTTTTCATACCTTTCCCAGAGATTCCTTGACACATCCTTTCCCCAGGCCTTCAGGTGCTGCTGCCTGAGTATCTGCGTGAGCGCTTTGTAGCTGCAGCACTCAGCTACATCACATGCAGCTCTGAGGGTGAGCTCGTCTGCAAGGAGAATGACTGCTGGTGCAAGTGCAGCCCCACCTTCCCTGAATGCAACTGCCCTGATGCTGACATCCAGGCCATGGAGGACAGCCTGCTGCAGATCCAGGACTCCTGGGCCACTCACAACCGGCAGTTTGAAGAGTCAGGTGAGCAGCCAGAATTCCTCCCTGTCAATGAGCGTCAGCTCAGGTCCTGTGTTCTTGTCCACAGAAGAGTTCCAGGCCCTGCTGAAAAGGCTGCCCGATGACCGGTTCCTGAACTCCACAGCTATCTCCCAGTTCTGGGCCATGGACACCAGCCTTCAGCACCGCTACCAGCAGCTGGGAGCTGGCTTGAAAGTGCTGTTCAAAAAGACCCATCGGATCCTACGCCGGCTCTTCAACCTCTGCAAGCGCTGCCATCGCCAGCCTCGCTTCCGCCTGCCCAAGGAGAGGTGAGCACCCCCTGGCTGCTACAGCCAGAGCTACTCTTACTTCATTTTATCTCTGCTCCCCAAGGTCCTTGTCCTACTGGTGGAACCGAATCCAGTCCCTCCTCTACTGTGGGGAAAGCACCTTTCCTGGCACTTTCCTGGAACAGAGCCACAGCTGCACCTGCCCCTATGACCAATCTTCCTGCCAGGGCCCCATCCCATGTGCCTTGGGCGAAGGGCCCGCGTGTGCCCACTGTGCTCCAGACAATAGCACACGCTGTGGGAGCTGCAACCCGGGCTATGTGCTGGCCCAGGGGCTGTGCCGGCCAGAGGTGGCCGAGTCCCTGGAAAACTTTCTTGGGCTGGAGACAGACTTGCAGGACCTGGAGCTAAAGTACCTGCTGCAGAAGCAGGATAGCCGCATTGAGGTACACTCCATCTTCATCAGCAATGACATGCGGCTGGGCAGCTGGTTTGACCCTTCCTGGAGGAAGCGCATGCTGCTCACCCTGAAGAGCAACAAGTACAAGCCTGGGCTGGTGCACGTGATGTTGGCCTTGTCCTTGCAGATCTGTCTCACCAAGAACAGCACCCTGGAGCCTGTCATGGCCATCTACGTCAACCCCTTTGGGGGCAGCCACTCTGAGAGCTGGTTCATGCCTGTGAATGAGGGCAGCTTTCCTGACTGGGAAAGGACTAACGTGGATGCAGCTGCCCAGTGCCAAAACTGGACTATCACCTTGGGGAATAGGTGGAAGACTTTCTTTGAGACAGTTCATGTTTACCTACGGAGCCGAATCAAGTCCCTGGATGACAGCTCCAATGAGACAATCTACTATGAGCCCCTGGAGATGACTGATCCCTCTAAGAATTTGGGTTACATGAAAATTAACACCTTGCAGGTCTTTGGCTACAGCCTGCCCTTTGACCCAGATGCTATCCGGGACTTAATTCTCCAGTTGGACTACCCATATACTCAAGGTTCCCAGGACTCTGCACTCTTGCAGCTCATTGAGCTCAGGGACCGGGTGAACCAGCTTTCTCCACCTGGCAAAGTCCGACTTGACCTTTTCTCCTGCTTGCTCCGGCATCGGCTTAAGCTGGCCAACAATGAGGTGGGCAGGATCCAGTCCTCCCTGAGGGCTTTCAATTCTAAGCTGCCAAACCCTGTGGAATATGAGACCGGCAAACTCTGTAGCTAATGGGCGGCCCACTTCAGCACTGGGCAAGGAGGGGATCCATGAATCTGGGGTACAAAGATAATCTAAGCCCTCACCTTAGTGCCAACAGGGTGTGCTCCCACGAGACTTTCAGCATCCAGTAGATGGGACCTCGAGGCTCGAGCTGAAGCAGGCGAGAGAGAAACAGCTACTGCGTGCGTGCGCGCACGCATACACACACACACACACACACTGGCACAGGGAGGCTACAACTAAGCAGCCTCAGATCTGTAAAGTTGATTGGTGCTTTCTAAAATGAATGCAATTGAAAGAAAGGAGCCAAGGAAGAGATTAAGAAAAAGAACCAGCTGAACCATGAAACAAACAAAAATCCTAAAAGTGATTCTTGTCATTCAAGAAAGCAAGAGGGGACAACAATGGGAGGGGTCGGAGCTCTTCCTTCCCCTCTGTGGAGTCACTTTTGTATTCTTTTTAACCAGATTTCTTAAAATGTTGTTGTTTTGTGAATCCTGACATTGGTTCTTACTTTTGTATGCTGCCTCCTCTGTGCCCTCCCAGACGCTGACTGGGAAACACAAGAAGTACAACCAACAGGAACCAGCGCCAAGGGCAGGCAGCGGCCTCCTTGCTCCCCTCCCTTACTCCTCCCTCTGCTGCCTCCTCCCCCCACCAAGTTTCAGGGCCCTGGATTGTTCCCAGTTCCCATTGTGGTCCCTTCAGAGCTCCTTTCCAACAGCATCTCTCTGTCGAAGAAAGAAGCTCTGTCAAGTTAGAGAGAGACAATGTGTAGGAAATGTTCTTTTTTAAAAAAAAATAACAAAAACAAAACAAAACTATTTATTTTGTGATTGTTTTCCTTGTTAATCTGCTCCAACCACCTGAACATCTAAGTAAACATTTATCTGGTTTAATATATTTTTGGAAAAGGCCTTTTTTAGGGGGAAAAA